TGACACATATTTTTATTAGTGTAATTACATTTTAATTAATTTTTAATACTTCACATGTTTTGTGTTTTTCCTTTGGAGGATTGGATAGCTTTAGTCAAAGCAGCTGCTGCAGCTGCAGCCAAGAACAAAACAGGGAGTAAACCTCGAACCAGCGCTAACAGCAATAAAGATAAGGATAAAGATGAGAGAAAGTGGTTTAAAGTACCTTCAAAGAAGGAGGAAACTTCAACTTGTATAGCCACACCAGACGTAGAGAAGAAGGAAGATCTGCCTACATCTAGTGAAACATTTGGTACAAAATACATTCTTACGTTAATTCCTTATGACACTGGTAAACTCATGTAGTAAAGTCAAATCCCTTGGCTTCCTTTGATTTTGAATGTATAATTAAATTTGTAGGCTTTTGACCCTAGCATAATATGATGGCTAACTTTTTTAGCATCTTACAGTTAGACCTGAAACTTAATAGTCTAGTGTGGGTTACTTGATATTGGATGCCCTCAGTATTCTTGAATAGAAATAGGTTGAGATTTTGATTTATAACTTCTTGATAGCAGGTTTTTGTTTGAGATTTTTTCTTTTGTTTTGTGTTTTTTCTTCAACCTTTTAAATGCTTCTGTGTATGCTTCAATATATAATATGGAAAAAGCAGTAAGTTATTTTCTTCCTGCTTTTCTTTAAGAATAACTGCTTTAGTAGTCTTTTATTTCTAATATATTAGTCTGGAGGGATTTGTGTTTTTCAAAGGTCTGTATCAAGTAGTAGATTAAAAAAACTAATGTGCAAAGCATTTTTACTATTTTGCTGTTAAAAAATCATGTGTTTTAATTTGGATTCTAGATAAACTCTCATATATGTGTTCTGTTGAAAGTAGGACTTCATGTAGAGAACGTTCCAAAGATGGTCTTTCCACAGCCAGAGAGCACATTATCAAACAAGAGGAAAAATAATCAAGGCAACTCGTTTCAGGCAAAGAGAGCTCGACTTAACAAGATTACTGGTAAACTACAATGATTTTTTTTTTGAGGGGGGGAAATGGAAGGTTTAATTTTAGAGTAATTTATTTTTAATGAAGTAAAATGGTTTTGATTTAGTGTCATGGACCTGTTAATAACAAAGACAATTACTTTGTGGTTCTTCAAGGTCAATGTCTTTCAACACCGTCAGCTTTTTCTGTTGTAAAATGTGAAAAATACCACATATCTTCTACCTACCTCACAGGGATGTTGTGAGGGTTGATAAGGACAAATGCTACAAAGCTCAGTGATTTTTAAATTACATTTGTGGTAGTAGTAGTTTCTAGAAGAATTATTTTGTCAACTTACGGTGACACAGTTTCTCAGATTTTAAATTTTTTTATACATTCTTCTACTTGACCAGTCTTACTTAAGGATGGTGCCATATATATTGGAAAGATGACTGTCTGACTTACATTTACTTCCTGAATCTGTTAATTTCTGAATTTCTGATGTGAAAGTATTTCTATAAGTTTTTTTTGTTTTTTAATTTTTACTCTTCAGGTTGGTCACAAGAATCTGGGCTTATTTATTTCCATATGATTTCTTATAGTTTAGTTTAGGAAATAGCAGTGTTAGGCTGTTAGAAAACACTGAAAATTCTAGCCTGGTTCGTGTTCATGGAAGAGGGGATTGAAGGATTAGAATTGGGGCCAGTCATACTACATCCTGCCATTTCCACAGTCTATTCAGCCTAGTGATTCTAGTCTTCAAAAGAAATTGTGAACATATTTACCTTTTCTGAGTATATGTTGAAAGGGGAGTTTAAATACTTTCATGATTTAGTCATATGTTCTTATTAAAAGGACAGAATCTTTTTTTAGTGCCTTTGGCCTAATAAAGCTGTAAAAACCTTTGTTTGTTGGCTTCAACTTGAAGAAGCTTGATTTCATGGTCAGATTTAGGAATACATGTAAACTAAACATTTTGACCATTTTCTGAAGAGAGGAAGCTAACTGAAAGGTGACTCTGGAGCTGAGGATTGTTTAGAACCACCATTTCATTTATATTGTTCATCTAAGTGATTATAATTGGTTTTAGCAGGTGAGAATATTCAGTCTCTTTCCATTTGTATATATTATTTTCATGCCTGTCTCTGATAAAGGATATACTTGGCCCCAGGAGAGGAAATATTTTAAATCAATTAACCTGTTACACCTTTTCCTTGTAAACTATTAACCTTGGAGAAAGCCAAATGTTCTCTAAGTGTTTGTTCTTATGGCATGAGACTTCAGTTTTGCCTTAAAATATGGAACCCAGTGCTATGTGCTGGGCAGAAGTGGAATAGTATTTCTAACTCCTGTGATACAAAGATTGAAACAACACTATTGGAGGAGTCGAGATCAAAGAAGACGGAGATGACACTGACATGATACAACTGCCAGCTTTCCAGCATCATGCTTTTTTTCCTTCAATTTGGATAACCTGCTTTAATAGTTTCAATCAATATACTCTTACATATGCCTTACTGGGATATTCAAGCTCAACGTTTAAAGAAGTAAAAAAAACAAAAAACTACAACACAAAAACTCTGCTGAGCCCACAATGATGCATTATTTCTCTATGGCCTTGAAAAGACAGTAGTGGGGAAAAAAAGTACCATTTTACCATGTGCCTCAAGTTTGTAATACTGGTTGCTTAAACACCCTTCCCTTCCACGGTGGGATTTTCTCTTCACTTTCCCTTGGGAGTCTCAAATGAATAAGTTACAGTTTGACAGCAGCAGCAGAGCATAAGATTTTATGAATGTGAAACCATTATGATCTTTTTATTTACTTAGAAAATTTAAGTGTGTGATAATCTTTTTAATAGTTCATTTTTCTACATCTATTTCTGATTTCATGTTGCAACTATGTCATGCAAAAAGACAGTAGATATTGTAAGATTGTCTTCAACAGTTGAAATTCAGGCTTGCCTTTTTACAGTAGATTTCATTTATAGTTTATACAGATAAATGAGAACTAATATAAAATAGTAATTTTGTTATGGCATTATGGTATATTTTAAATTCATCAAGCTCATCTGTATGTGTCTTTTTGTCCTTTTACTACTGAGAGGATTGGGGCTGGGATCATGGCAGCCTGCTCTGATGTATTTCTCTCCACTCTATTTTATTATTTTTTTAAAGAGTTCTAACTTAAATACGTGGACCAGCTATTGGATAACTTTAATTCATATATTTATCATTCTTTCTATTCACTTTGCCACATACACACCATGTGATGATTTTAAACCCGATTTCTGTATAGAGAATGTTAAAAGGATGGCGTTTTTCAGAGGTTCCAAATAGGTAGACATTGACAATATAGTTGCACAGTATATGGAATACGTATATGTATAGACATATATACACACATATACATACAGATATACATATATATTTCTATGTATACACATATACATATATCATATATGTACACATATGCATATTGCATATACTGTGCAATATATATATACACACACAATTTCCCAGTTCGTATTTTTCATTATGTCATGTACCTTATTGATAGCTATTATTATATGGCTTATGCATACTGATTTGAAATAAACAATTTTACTTAGAAAACTAGTAGTCCATACTTTTGGAACAAAGTCACAAACAAATTGAATTTGATTAGACTTTAAACTACAGAATGTCAAGGGAATAAAGGAAAAAAACATCAGCAGTTGGTGCATGATCTGTTTCTAATAGGCTCTAAGAGTTCCTGGAATTTCAGTTAGCTTAGGTGTGTTTCTGTAACTTAAGGAATTTAAAAAGTTTAAAAAATCCTGAAATTTGAATTGACCAGTAGTATGTTATTGATAATAATATCAAGAATATTTGATTCTTAGTCCCAGCAAGAAGATTGTGTTTTGGAATACCTGGATGAAAAGTAGACCAAGAATGTAACCACTTTGCTCTTTCTTTGTTCCCCTTTCCCATTCCAGGGAGCTCTGGGCTCTGTTCTACTTATTCGTATTGGCAGGAAGAGACCAGCTGTGTATTTTATAGCTAATATAGAATACTGGAAGGTTGTAACTTTATTGGTGGGTGGAACTGATGACTATTTGATATTCTTTAATAAGCAATTTCTGTACAATTTTTCTCAAGGTTTGTTGGCATCCAAAGCTGTTGGGGTTGATGGTGCTGAAAAAAAGGAAGACTACAATGAAACAGCTCCAATGCTGGAGCAGGTATGAAATGGTAGCATTTGATTTTTTTCAAGATAAAAATATCAATTTTTTATTATTTATTCAGGCGATTTCACCTAAACCTCAAAGTCAGAAAAAAAATGAAGCTGACATTAGCAGTTCTGCCAACACTCAGAAACCTGCACTGTTATCCTCAACTTTGTCTTCAGGGAAGGCTCGCAGCAAGAAATGCAAACATGAATCTGGAGATTCTTCTGGGTGTATAAAACCCCCTAAATCACCACTTTCCCCAGAATTAATACAAGTCGAGGATTTGACGCTTGTATCTCAGCTTTCTTCTTCAGTGATAAATAAAACTAGTGAGCACAGATTTTTAAAAAATAGTTATTTACTGCTTCGTGAACATTGAAGATCTTTTTCTAGGTCCTCCACAGCCTGTGAATCCCCCTAGACCTTTCAAGCATAGTGAGCGGAGAAGAAGATCTCAGCGTTTAGCCACCTTACCCATGCCTGATGATTCTGTAGAAAAGGTTTCTTCTCCCTCTCCAGCCACTGATGGGAAAGTATTCTCCATCAGTTCTCAAAATCAGCAAGAATCTTCAGTACCAGAGGGTAATGTATATTGATTTCCTATAGAACCAAACTAATATTACATTACACTCTTTATTTTGTGTAGTGCCTGATGTTGCACATTTGCCACTTGAGAAGCTGGGACCCTGTCTCCCTCTTGACTTAAGTCGTGGTTCAGAAGTTACAGCACCGGTAGCCTCAGATTCCTCTTACCGTAATGAATGTCCCAGGGCAGAAAAAGAGGATACACAGATGCTTCCAAATCCTTCTTCCAAAGCAATAGCTGATGGAAGAGGAGCTCCAGCAGCAGCAGGTAAAAGAAAAAAAATAAAGGCTCCTATAAGTTTAAACTTACATATTTTTCCCCTAACCCACAGGAATATCGAAAACAGAAAAAAAAGTGAAATTGGAAGACAAAAGCTCAACAGCATTTGGTATGAACAGAAAGTAATCTTTAAGCAAAAGATGATTGCTAAAGTATTCACTTTTATCTTTTAGGTAAGAGAAAAGAAAAAGATAAGGAAAGAAGAGAGAAGAGAGACAAAGATCACTACAGACCAAAACAGAAGAAGAAGAAAAAAAAGAAAAAGAAATCTAAGCAACATGGTAAGTACACTGAGATGATTATTCCCTCTTTTATTAATATTTCTTTCTGTATCTTATGTTGCAGACTATTCAGACTATGAAGACAGTTCCCTCGAATTTTTGGAAAGGTGCTCTTCTCCACTAACTCGATCTTCTGGGAGTTCTCTGGCTTCACGAAGCATGTTTACGGAGAAAACTACAACCTATCAGTACCCAAGGGCAATTCTATCCGTTGATCTTAGTGGTGAAAGTATGTGTAACCATGTGATGGTTAAAACAAGATGTTCTAAGTATACTTTTTGTATATATTCTAGACTTATCAGATGTAGACTTCCTAGATGATTCTTCAACGGAGAGTTTGCTTCTGAGTGGGGATGAATACAATCAGGACTTTGATTCAACCAATTTTGAGGAATCTCAGGATGAGGATGATGCTCTTAATGAAATTGTGCGATGTATTTGTGAGATGGATGAGGAGAATGGCTTCATGATCCAGGTAATTGGTTAACCTCTCTTCCCTATAATGAGGGGTGACTGTAATACTCCTCTGTTTTCTGCAGTGTGAAGAGTGCTTGTGTTGGCAACACAGCGTGTGCATGGGGCTGCTGGAGGAGAGCATTCCAGAGCAGTACATCTGCTATATCTGCCGGGACCCACCAGGTAAGGCTTTCTGTGCCGTGCTGATTGCCAGGCCTCTGTGATTTAATATCAACTTCATCTGCAGGTCAGAGGTGGAGTGCAAAATATCGTTATGATAAGGAGTGGTTGAATAATGGGAGAATGTGCGGGTTATCATTTTTCAAAGAAAATTATTCTCATCTCAATGCCAAAAAGATAGTTTCTACACATCACCTGCTTGCTGATGTCTATGGTGTTACAGAAGTGCTACACGGGCTACAGCTGAAGATTGGAATACTAAAGTAAGTGAAGGGCAGCAAAGGGAGGGTCACACCTGAACTGCTGTTTTTCCAACTTTGTTTTAAGGAATAAACATCATCCTGACCTTCATCTCTGGGCTTGTTCCGGGAAGCGAAAAGACCAAGATCAAATAATAGCTGGGGTGGAGAAAAAAATAGCTCAAGACACAGTTAATCGAGAAGAAAAGAAATATGTACAGAACCATAAAGAACCACCTCGTTTGCCCCTAAAAATGGAAGGAACTTATATAACAAGTGAGCATAGCTATCAAAAGCCACAAAGTTTTGGTCAGGACTGTAAATCTCTCGCAGACCCTGGGAGCTCAGATGATGATGATGTTAGTAGTTTGGAAGAAGAACAAGAATTCCACATGAGAAGTAAAAACAGTTTACAGTACTCAGCAAAAGAACATGGAATGCCTGAAAAGGTAAAACTAGTTCATTTTTCTTTGCTTGGAAACTTTGTGTTTATTTTCCAATGGTCCTTTGGAGAAGAATCCAGCTGAAGGGAATACAGTATTTGTTTATAATGATAAAAAGGGCACCGAAGACCCAGGAGACTCACATCTTCAGTGGCAGCTCAATCTCCTTACACACATAGAAAATGTGCAGAACGAAGTTACCAGCAGGATGGACCTAATAGAAAAAGAAGTCGATGGTAATTTAAGAAAGAACTAAAATACAGTTACTTTTAAATTTGTTTATCTTCTTCTCTCTTTTAGTTCTGGAAAGCTGGCTTGATTTCACAGGGGAGTTGGAGCCACCAGATCCTCTTGCAAGATTGCCCCAACTTAAACGCCACATAAAACAGCTCCTAATTGACATGGGCAAAGTACAGCAGATAGCAACTCTTTGCTCTGTATGACAACAGTGAACACTTAATGAAAGAATGTGGCTTTCTTCAGTCAAAGCATTTTTATTATCCACGTGATGGCTAAGTGGATAATTTAAAAGCTTAGTAATGTCTGGTCATTCACTGATTTGTGATGTCAATAGGATGGCACCTTGGAAAGAAAAATGAAGAACAACTTTATCAAGGAAGCTAGTATTTAAAAACAAATTCATGAGCAAGCTGCAAATGAGAATGTGTTATATGCCAAGGAACAATGAAGTAGAATATAATGTATACTAAGGGATTTCAAGTTCTCAGAATTTTTGAGTAGTTGCTTACGTGAAGCTCAAGATACCTGTAGAAAGAAATATGGTATATTTGTATAGTTTTTAATAGAAAGATCTATGTTTATAAACCAGCACTTGGCCAAAAACAAAATTGTAAAGGAAATTTAAATTCTGGAGAATTCTACAGGGTTGCTCTAAGAACTGTCTTCTCAGCAGTTGATCCAGCTGTACGGAAATTTAGGGTATTTAAACTTTTAAAGGATCATGAGCTGTTTCTTGGGCGATGAATGTTCTCAATCAGAAAACTGACAGTAGAAATCTCACTTCTGGGGAAAACAGTTGTGGAATTCTTACTTCATTATGAATGTATTTAAAAAACAAACACCAAATAATTGGAATATATTGCAGGCATTAAGCTCATTAAAAACAAACTGGCTTGCAGAAGGGTCCGATGTGCCAAGTGATCATGATTCTGCTGGAAAGAGGATTTTAAATATTGTGGGAGTTCTCCCACCCTAAGTCTTACATAATGCCACCAGTCCATCCAAAACCTATATATCACCTATACTATATATATCATATATATAGTTGAATGGCAGTATTCAGGCTCAACGTACAGTTTGATCCTGAGTATGCTTGGTGTTTGCCTTCAGAAAAAAAAAAATACATTGTAAATAACCTCAGCTGGGATGAGGAGTGACAGAATATCAAAATAATTTGTGGCTGTGGATTTTTTTAACTGCTAGTAGTGGAATACTGGAAAAGCTTCATTTCTGAAGATGAATTTTATTTTTAAAAAATACATGCACACTCAAAACTTTTAGCTTTGATCACAAGTGGACAAATTTCTGAAACCAAAGGCAACTAAGTTGCTGTGTTAGCTCTTGCTGGATTTTGAGCCTAGGTCCTACTGTCTGCCAGTACTCATGTGAGTTGTATGTGCCCCCAGTGCTACATACGCAGGTATGCGTAAGTGTGTATGCTTGTTTTAAACAAACACTCAACGTACATATGTACATAATCTACACATATTTATATCACATATCTAGTTTTATTACTATAGACTATACGAATTGGTGGTTAACATGAAATGTTACCTTTTAACAGACTGTTTTTAAAAATTAAAAATGTATGTATAGGTTTTGAAATTTTTTTAAAAGGGGAGAAAGACTGTTAAGAGGAGGCTATTTGATGACATAACACTTGAATATTTTATGCCTCATTCTGTTTATCAGTTCTCGCAATCTGTATAAATGCATTTTAGAACTGATAGACAGTAAACTTGAATTTATCTTTGATAAGAATACATGCCACTGTACATTCAGATATTATTTAAATTTGCAAACACATTGTTCTATATGTAAGGGTACTGTATGTAAAACTCTGTATTAAAACTATTCCACATATCCTAAAATTTCAGCTTGCCTTTTTGCGGCCTTATATTTTGATGTAAAGATTAAAAGAATGTGCAAAACAGTCAGAAATTTTTATTGCCTTTTGAGATTCTCCAACTTGACAAATGTGCCAAAGATCAACAGACAGAAAATATCATCCTGTGTATTTACTTGTCATACTTTAACTTTGTGAAAGATCTTACTGATAAATGAAAAGCTTTAGCAGAGGTGGTATTGTGGGGTAATTGCTTAAATTTACATATCAAAGTAAAAAAGTAGTGCCTGTATTCCATGTGTGGAGTAAATTTGCTAATGTCTATATTTTATGATTGATACTATTATTTTTCCTTTGCATTTTAAAATAGTGGCTCTAATATTTTCCCTGTCATGGCTACATTCTAGACATTGAATTTATATCTTCTTTTTTTCAGATACGGAGCAAATAGCATCCTTAACCTATGAATAATGGTGTTGCCTAGATTCTTGTCACACACACAGAAGACCCTTTGTACCTAGTAACATTCATCCTCTTGATTCCTGGTGAACACGGTTAAATTCATGCACATTTGTTCTTGTAGTTTCTAAAAATTAGATCAATTTATTTGTTAGCCAGCAAATTGAAAATTCCATTATTAGATTAATGAAATTTTTGCTCTGCTTATATGTATACGAACTGGAAATCTGAATTTTTAAATTTAGATCTTTAAATCAAATTATTTTTATGCATATTTTCATTTAATATAGAGTATACCAATCGATTGAAGCCTTTCACAAGTAGTGCGCTGAGCTTTTCTTATTGAAGAGAGTGAATTAGTTTCTGAGAAGTCAGTCTATTGTGAAAAGTTTCAGATGAGATTATTTTCTTTTAGTCTTTTTAAATATCACTATATGTATTTAAATAGAAGCAATAAACTAGAGAGAGTGTTTCTTGAAAAGACAATGTTTTATTTGCCACCAGGCAGAACAGAATGAGCATTGGTAGAGAAGGCTCCCTCTTGGTATGTTACTGATAAACTTGTACTTCCTCATACTTGTTTGTGGTTCTACTGACTTATTTCCAAACTTAAGAGTAATGTACTTCGAAAACAACTTGGTTATTCTTTAAATTTCAGGTAAAACCCCTTTTCCTAACACTCATCTTATTTCCACTGTCTTATTTCCTCTCAGATGTTCATATTTCACATGTTCAAAATGAAGCGTACTATTTCCCCTCCAATAAACGAAGTCTCCTGCCAACTTCACTGTCTCTGTTAATAACGTTACCCTAA